CTTGAGTCTGGCCCGAAGAGAGAGGGCTGGACATGCCACACCTCTGCTCGGTCTCTGTGGATCTGATTTCCTCTCTGGAATCAAGTCCTGGGGCTCTGGGACTCCACAACGTCTCAGGGCTCGAGGGCAATGCGATTCCACTTATGGGCCGGGGTAAGGTGTCTGGAACTCCCGCCAATCTCCAGAAACTACTGAGATGTTCTGCTCTGCCCGGGTGCTCCAAAGCGGAAGCCCGGATTTCATCTCCAGTATTTCACAGCTTAACCTCCATGCTCTGGGCCAGAATGGAACTTGATGTGGGGAGGGGTTCTGGGACTAGAAGACTGGATGGGACCTGGGGGCTTTAGGGATCTGGCGCTGCCCTAGGGTCAGGGGCCCAGCAATAGTCAGGACCCCAACAAATTGGGGTGGGGGTTGGATGGCTGGGAACCCTGGGGTCGGGCGCCGCCCTAGGGGTGAATCGGAGTAAACCGGAACGTCGCCTCGGTGCCTGGCAACACTGCCAGCCTTTGCAACCCCTTTCAAAAGCACCTGCTTGGCCGAGCAGTTAATTTCTTCAAAAACAAAAACCCGGCCTGCGCTCGTCTAAGCAGCGGGGTTTGCACATGGAGATGTCACAGGCCCCGCGCACAGCGCAGAGGGCCGCGACCCCCAAGCGCATGTCTTAATAGAAGGTGCGGCTGGAAGACCCGGGCTCCCGGGCTCCGCTTCGGTCTGCCCCTTCCCGTAGGTGCGCTGGCTAGCGCCCGGCGCAGGCTGAAGCCTTCCTTCCCTCCCCCCAACCCCTATAAAAGTCTGGGGCGGCGCGGCAGCAGCACTGCTGCTCTCCCGGCTTCCCGCTCTACTCCGGCCGGGCCGGGTCCGCCACGTCTGGCGCGCTGAGCAGGCCCGGCCGCGCAGCGCCTACCCTTTCCTCGCTCCGGGCCGGCAGTGTGGGGCGGCGCGCTGGGGGCGCGGCGTGTCTGGGGACATCTTGTGATGTTGGCGAGAACAGGACATGATCTCACATGGCGAGAAGCTCTTTAGTTCCTTAATCATTTCACGGTGCCTTCGGACGCTTTTTTTCCACCTAAAACGTTTAGTTTCAGCTCAGTGATCAGCTACCCCAGCTCGGCGGGGGAGCGGAAGGCTTGAATTATTCCGACCTGTGAGCGGCCCCTGGCACCAAAAAAAAAAAAAAAAAAAAAAAAAAAAGAAAAAAAAAGGCACAAAAAAGTGGAAACTTTTCCCTGTCCATTCCATCAAGTCCTGAAAAATCAAAATGGATTTAGAGAAAAATTATCCGACTCCTCGGACCAGCAGGACAGGTAGGACCGCGATACGGGCTCCAGATGTGCAATTCCCTTTCCTTTTGTTTCTGATCTGTTTCAGGACATGGAGGAGTGAATCAGCTTGGGGGGGTTTTTGTGAATGGACGGCCACTCCCGGATGTAGTCCGCCAGAGGATAGTGGAACTTGCTCATCAAGGTGTCAGGCCCTGCGACATCTCCAGGCAGCTTCGGGTCAGCCATGGTTGTGTCAGCAAAATTCTTGGCAGGTAAAGGCAGTAGCTCGAGGCTTCCCTTGATCCATGGCTAAGCTTCTTTCTCTTTGGGTCCTAGGTATTATGAGACAGGAAGCATCAAGCCTGGGGTAATTGGAGGATCCAAACCAAAGGTCGCCACACCCAAAGTGGTGGAAAAAATCGCTGAATATAAACGCCAAAATCCCACCATGTTTGCCTGGGAGATCAGGGACCGGCTGCTGGCAGAGCGGGTGTGTGACAATGACACCGTGCCTAGCGTCAGTTCCATCAACAGGTGAGGGGCTCGTGCCTGTGGGGGTTGGGGATAAATAGCAATTTTGTTTTTCAACTGCCCACAGGATCATCCGGACAAAAGTACAGCAGCCACCCAACCAACCAGTCCCAGCTTCCAGTCACAGCATAGGTAAGAGGAACTTTTAAAAAAAATTTAAAAATGCGGCCCTGACCGCCCGTCTTTCTCCGCGCAGTGTCCACTGGCTCCGTGACGCAGGTGTCCTCGGTGAGCACGGATTCGGCCGGCTCGTCGTACTCCATCAGCGGCATCCTGGGCATCACGTCCCCCAGCGCCGACACCAACAAGCGCAAGAGAGACGAAGGTAAGAGAGGCCCGCGCAGCCCCGTCGGGGATCACTCACCCTTCCTCTCTCCTGCTCATCAAAGGTATTCAGGAGTCTCCGGTGCCGAACGGCCACTCGCTTCCGGGCAGAGACTTCCTCCGGAAGCAGATGCGGGGAGACTTGTTCACACAGCAGCAGCTGGAGGTGCTGGACCGCGTGTTTGAGAGGCAGCACTACTCAGACATCTTCACCACCACAGAGCCCATCAAGCCCGAGCAGGTACGCCTCGTGATGCACGCCCACCACACCTGTGGTGCTGAGACGTCTCTGTTTCTTCTTTCAGACCACAGAGTATTCAGCCATGGCCTCGCTGGCTGGTGGGCTGGACGACATGAAGGCCAATCTGGCCAGCCCCACCCCTGCTGACATCGGGAGCAGTGTGCCAGGCCCGCAGTCCTACCCCATTGTGACAGGTGAGGGCACCTGGGGCATGGGGGATGAGTGATCACCCTGTGATTTGTTGCTTTGATTCCTCAGGCCGTGACTTGGCGAGCACGACCCTCCCCGGGTACCCTCCACACGTCCCCCCCGCTGGACAGGGCAGCTACTCAGCACCGACGCTGACAGGGATGGTGCCTGGTGAGTTTGCACTGTCGGCGTCTCCACAGCAGTTCCTGTTTCTCTCTCCACCCACCATACACAGGGAGTGAGTTTTCCGGGAGTCCCTACAGCCACCCTCAGTATTCCTCGTACAACGACTCCTGGAGGTTCCCCAACCCGGGGCTGCTTGGTGAGTACTGGCGGAGGCCCTGCGGGGCCCTTCTGACCTCGGTGCTCTCTCCCGTCTCTTCCAGGCTCCCCCTACTATTATAGCGCTGCCGCCCGAGGAGCCGCCCCACCTGCAGCCGCCACTGCCTATGACCGTCACTGACCCTTGGAGCCAGGCGGGCACCAAACACTGATGGCACCTATTGAGGGTGACAGCCACCCAGCCCTCCTGAAGATAGCCAGAGAGCCCATGAGACCGTCCCCCAGCATCCCCCACTTGCCTGAAGCTCCCCTCTTCCTCTCTTCCTCCAGGGACTCTGGGGCCCTTTGGTGGGGCCGTTGGACTTCTGGATGCTTGTCTATTTCTAAAAGCCAATCTATGAGCTTCTCCCGATGGCCACTGGGTCTCTGCAAACCAATAGACTGTCCTGCAAATAACCGCAGCCCCAGCCCAGCCTGCCTGTCCTCCAGCTGTCTGACTATCCATCCATCATAACCACCCCAGCCTGGGAAGGAGAGCTTGCTTTTGTTGCTTCAGCAGCACCCATGTAAATACCTTCTTGCTTTTCTGTGGGCCTGAAGGTCCGACTGAGAAGACTGCTCCACCCATGATGCATCTCGCACTCTTGGTGCATCACCGGACATCTTAGACCTATGGCAGAGCATCCTCTCTGCCCTGGGTGACCCTGGCAGGTGCGCTCAGAGCTGTCCTCAAGATGGAGGATGCTGCCCTTGGGCCCCAGCCTCCTGCTCATCCCTCCTTCTTTAGTATCTTTACGAGGAGTCTCACTGGGCTGGTTGTGCTGCAGGCTCCCCCTGAGGCCCCTCTCCAAGAGGAGCACACTTTGGGGAGATGTCCTGGTTTCCTGCCTCCATTTCTCTGGGACCGATGCAGTATCAGCAGCTCTTTTCCAGATCAAAGAACTCAAAGAAAACTGTCTGGGAGATTCCTCAGCTACTTTTCCGAAGCAGAATGTCATCCGAGGTATTGATTACATTGTGGACTTTGAATGTGAGGGCTGGATGGGACGCAGGAGATCATCTGATCCCAGCCAAGGAGGGGCCTGAGGCTCTCCCTACTCCCTCAGCCCCTGGAACGGTGTTTTCTGAGGCATGCCCAGGTTCAGGTCACTTCGGACACCTGCCATGGACACTTCACCCACCCTCCAGGACCCCAGCAAGTGGATTCTGGGCAAGCCTGTTCCGGTGATGTAGACAATAATTAACACAGAGGACTTTCCCCCACACCCAGATCACAAACAGCCTACAGCCAGAACTTCTGAGCATCCTCTCGGGGCAGACCCTCCCCGTCCTCGTGGAGCTTAGCAGGCAGCTGGGCATGGAGGTGCTGGGGCTGGGGCAGATGCCTAATTTCGCACAATGCATGCCCACCTGTTGATCTAAGGGGCCGCGATGGTCAGGGCCACGGCCAAGGGCCACGGGAACTTGGAGAGGGAGCTTGGAGAACTCACTGTGGGCTAGGGTGGTCAGAGGAAGCCAGCAGGGAAGATCTGGGGGACAGAGGAAGGCCTCCTGAGGGAGGGGCAGGAGAGCAGTGAGGAGCTGCTGTGTGACCTGGGAGTGATTTTGACATGGGGGTGCCAGGTGCCATCATCTCTTTACCTGGGGCCTTAATTCCTTGCATAGTCTCTCTTGTCAAGTCAGAACAGCCAGGTAGAGCCCTTGTCCAAACCTGGGCTGAATGACAGTGATGAGAGGGGGCTTGGCCTTCTTAGGTGACAATGTCCCCCATATCTGTATGTCACCAGGATGGCAGAGAGCCAGGGCAGAGAGAGACTGGACTTGGGATCAGCAGGCCAGGCAGGTCTTGTCCTGGTCCTGGCCACATGTCTTTGCTGTGGGACCTCAGACAAAACCCTGCACCTCTTTGAGCCTTGGCTGCCTTGGTGCAGCAGGGTCATCTGTAGGGCCACCCCACAGCTCTTTCCTTCCCCTCCTCTCTCCAGGGAGCCGGGGCTGTGAGAGGATCATCTGGGGCAGGCCCTCCACTTCCAAGCAAGCAGATGGGGGTGGGCACCTGAGGCCCAATAATATTTGGACCAAGTGGGAAACAAGAACACTCGGAGGGGCGGGAATCAGAAGAGCCTGGAAAAAGACCTAGCCCAACTTCCCTTGTGGGAAACTGAGGCCCAGCTTGGGGAAGGCCAGGACCATGCAGGGAGAAAAAGCAGACTTCCTCTGGCCACCGCTAAGTATTTTGTTCCCTAAGTCCCCCACAGGGTGGTGGAACAGAAGAGAAAACTAAGGCTCAGCAAGGTGGAGTCCTCAAGCAGTGACTGGTGGGGGTGGGGCTGGGACTCGGGCTCCTGACCCCCAACCCATGGTGTTCCCTGTCACCCTGGTCTATCCACATCTCCTATTCCTGAGGAGAGTTGACAGTAAGAGCAGTGAGAGATGGTTCTGGGCCCCATGCCCTAGACAATCAGTCTGTAAGAACTGCCAAGGAAGCCTGGTCACCCAGGCCAGGGATGGAGCCCAGCGAGCTCACAGCAGGCACATGCACCCCCGCCCCCACCCAGAACCTGCGGGGCAAAGAAGGGAGGTAGTTGGGGCCAGAGTCCACCTCCAGGAGCCAGGGTGAGCTGGCTGCAGCTTCCACCTGTCAGGTAAGGTAGGAGAAGGTATGTTACCTGGCATCTCTCTCCCTGCCTCCCTCCATTTAGCAGGAAGTGGTGGGGTCAGGGGTCTTCAGCACAGACTTCTTGAGCCTCTGCCCCCTGTCACCCTTCTTTTGGAATGATGTGTACCCACATCTTTGGATCCTGCCCTCCTTGTGGTTCCAGGCTGTTGGGAGGAGGTCAGCCTCCCCTGAACCAGCTGCCTGAGGCATGCAGCATCCTTCCTCGGCAAAGCCCACCTGGCTCACAGCGGCCCCCTCTCCCCATCCTGTTCCTCTTCTTGCCCTGTAATGAGCTCCCCCCATACCTTTCCTCCCTCACCTGAGGCTTTGCTGGTCCTCAGATTGGTTTTGTATTTGTGAGACAACCACTTGACTCCTGGGCTGCCAGGCGGAAGCACAAGCGCACATGGATGCACACGGATGTTCTCACACACACACGCCCGCTCTCACCAATTCACAGCACCTCGTGGTCCAGCGGAGCTGCCTGGGAGCTTGGTGAGGATGGCTCCAAAGGACACAAGCCGTTGAGTAGATGCCAGAGAATTCTGAATGGAAAACACAAGTCCGGGGCCTCACCAGCATCGTGGCAGAAGGCCTGGGGCATTTCTCCATGGGCCTTCTTCCCTGTGTTCGAGCTCTGACTTTTGGAAAAGGACATTGTGGATTTTATGAAAATTTCTCATACCATCAGTCTAGCTCCAACCTAGAAAAATTGGATGATATATCAAACCCAACATCCCTTTCCCAAGGCACCTTAGTTAAGGCTAGCCCTTCCATAACTGACATTGTACGGTGCTTTGCAATCCTCAACCACTCTGTGGAGCAAAGAGCATGATGCCTACTTTATAGACGGGGAAATTGACATTTGGGGCTCTCACGGCAACATAGAGGCGAAGTGAATTCTCAGATCTCCAGGCCCCATTCTCTCTCCACCGAGTTGTGCTCCTGTCATGGGAGTGTATGGCTTAAAGACACTCCCCCACCCCCATTCCCTAGAAATCCCCCAGACCCACAATCAGGCAAGAAAGAACAGGGACCCAGAGGCTGGCCTGACCTAGGGGCCTGCAGGTTGGCGGCTTTGTTTCCTAAGAACATTGAAACCTGCGGAGTCTTTGACCAAATCCACAACAGTGCTTCTGAGGTTTCATCCAGACTCTTTCCCAGCTGTCCCTGAGGTTCAGAGGGTATCAGAGTCAATTCAAGGCCATGCCATAATCCCTGACCAGGCCTGGACATGGGTCCAGCCCTGACTCCAGGGGTCCAGGTGCCAAGGTCATGTGCTGTCCCCCACTTCCCTTTCTTTGCCTTCGCACTTTGGAACAGGCTCCAGGCCTGGCTGTGACAGTATGCAGGAGTGCCCAAGCCAGGGCCACCAGGGTGTCCACAGCCCCTGGAAACACAGATCACAATCTCAAGTCCCCTGAATGAACTGCTTCCTGGGTGAACGGGGTGGTGTAGCCTTGCCACTCGGGCAGCGCACCAGACAGTACGGTGCAGCAGTGCCCGAGATGCCCAGAAGTGTGCCTGCCCCCCTGAGTGGCATTCAAGTATGAAAACTTGTAAAATTTTCTGTCGGCCTAAAGAAAAATGTCCATGGGCCAAACTTGACCCACTGGGCACCAGCCTGTGAGCCCCAATGCCTGTCAATTGCCCCCTTTCTCATTCACCTCCTGTCCTTTGTTGCAGATTTGGAGGAGATGGGAGCCCAGAGAGGTGAGAGATGTGCTTCAGGGTGTCCAGCAAGGCAGGGGTAGAAACGGGCACGCCCAGAGCCTGCCACTCTCCCAGGCCTCATCTTGGGCTCTTGCAAGTCTTGCGCTTTGAAGATGGAGTTGGGTGGAAGGTCAGAGGCGCTGGGGACGGGATTGGGGAGCTGCTGGGTTTTCAGGGGAGGTCAGTGCTGCTTGGGCACCTTTCACATGTGCAGGGAAGAGACTCAGATGTGGCCACAGGGCACTGAGGGGTGAAATCCATTTACCAGAAGTCACGCTCCAGAACGACTGCCCAGCCTTGGCAGCCAGTGGCTCCAGCCACCCCCTCCTCATGACATTCAGCCAGAATTGAGCTCCAAGCCAGGGAAGCAAATCTTAAAAACCAACCAAGCACCCTGACACAGCCCTAGAAACACGATGAGTCTGAAATACAGCTTCCCAGGAGGGGAGTCTAAGATACAGCTTCCCGGGAGGGTGGAAACCAACTCCTGCCCCACGGCCAGGCCAGGCCCAGGCAGGCATGGGTGGATCCCACAGGGCTCTGAGCTAGACCGGCTCCACGGTGGCCCCACTACGAGGCCAGTTCTGCAGTCTTGGCCTTGTCACCCATCGAGAGGCTGCTCTGATGGTTCCCAGCCACACACCAGCTCTCCTGGGGAAACTATTTCTTTCGTTCTTTTGGCCTCGGAGAGGTCCGAGGCAAGTACATTTCTTAAAAGGTAATAAAATGCATTATTGGAAAGTTGGACAGTCAGGCCACGACTCCTAGCCCACGGCGTGCCCCACCTCCCAGCAGCCCCTTCAGCCCCTTGCCCCTGTTGCCCCAAACCTCAGGGTTCCCTCTTGCATATTCATGGGGGAACCACAGTGCTGATGTGTACTTCCCCACTGTCAGCTCGGCTGCACCTCGTGTGGCGCCAGGTCCCAAGGGCCTCTGCAGAGGCCAGGCTGTGAGCCCCTTGCCTGCCTGCTCCCCTGATGAGGCAACAGCTTCTCTGAAATGAGCTGCCGGCCAGGAGCAGGCAGGCACCAGCCTGTCTTTCCTTTTCTGGTAATTCCTCAGCACTGAGGCTCCGTTCCTGGGCACCCCAGGATTGAAGGGAACCTCAGAATCATGTCACTGCCATTCTAGAGTTTCAATCCAAGGGGTCCCCTTTAGCTCATCTCCAAGATGGGTAAACGTAGCCACCATTCAGAAAGCCCAGAAATTCTTGTTCCCACATCTTAGACCCCTGAGCAACACAAGGAGAAAATGCAGCTGCTTACCTATTAATATCTACTGAGGGACAATCAGCAAAGCCTCAAAGGAGTCGTCTCAGGTAGGGTACTTGGCCTGTGGCAGGAGAGACAGAGGCACAAACCCACCCACCCATCAGCTTCCGGTGGCTGATCGGGGCCCAGGGAGGGAAGCAGGTGAAACAGCAGGGTGGGGGTGACTTGGCAGTCGTGCATCTCCTCCCCGACTCTGAGGCCTGGCAGGAGGAGGCCACACCAGCCTCACCTGCCCTGACCCCCGCCCCCCACCCTGTGACCCTGTGGCTATGGCCGCTGGTCGCCCTTGTCCCCAAAATCACCATGCCTGTGGCCACGTCCCTCATCTTCTCCAAAAGCATCATTAAGAACAAGTGATTTTGGATGATGGATTTTTGATTTACAAACGGCGCATTTCCCTTGGAGTGGAACAGAAAGGAAACCATTTAATGGCGCCCTTCTTTTCAAGCATGAATACATTTTAATGAAACTATTTTATTGTATTTGAGGAAATGGAGAGTTGAACATTCCAACCAATCAATAGCCAATTAATTGCTATAAAGCTAAAAAGAAAATAAATAAATCCTGAGTCTATTTTAAACACTGCAAAAAGTTCAGAGCCTCAGAATCTGGCCTTCCCCTCCATAAGGTGCACGAGCATGTAAACACACACACACACACACACACACACACACACACACTCACTCACTCCCCTACACCTCAGACATACTTGAAACTCAGAAACAGCACTGAGTCTCCCCATGCCAATTCTTGCCTGCTGTCTTCGACTTGGGTCAGAGAAGGTGAGCAGACCCGGCAGCAGCCTGTCCCGGGGCTCAGGAAGAGGCAGGCCCATCCCCTGGCCCCAAGCACCCAGCACAACAGAGGGTGGCGGGCAGTGAGGGCCTGGCGTTGCCTGGGCCCCACTTCTCAGCCCCAGCTGCTGGGCCTCCAAGGTTGGGCTGAGGATGGAGTTTTGGCTCTGGGTTTGCCCTGACTCCTGCTGGAAGACGCTGCCCTGGTTTTTCACCCTCTAGTGGCCTTGGACATTGAGTATTTGTAGAAATGCAGATTACATTGCAAATGGAAACCTTTGCCAGGAAGACACATGCATTTTGCTTTTAATTCTTTGAGACATTTGATTTTGTCTTAGGGACTGACCTTTCAGCATCAAAGAAATACATATCTACTGTATCCGCCAAAGTTTGTGATGCCTGCATAGACGCTTACTTGTAAAAAAAAAAAAATACAAAAAAATACAAAAAAACCAACAACAAAAACCACAATTGAATTGCCTTTGAAAGTGGGAGATGATCTGTCTCCAACGGATTGAAAAAAAAAAATGCTTCTTAAAAAATGTGTATGTTTTGTATTCTTTTTTTCTAGTAGAAAATAACTGACTTGAAATATTGGTGGTTTTTTTCTTAGTGACGTGTGTTGCTTTTGTGTGTAATAATATTTGAATGTAATTACAGCAGTGCCAATTTGCCAAAGATGTTGGACATATTTTTCTTTTTTGGGGAGGAGGGCAGGGCTAGGGGTGGGACTTGGGAGAAAACAGGGGTGGGGTTTTGGTTTAATTTTTTTTTTACTTTTTTTTCCTTGTCAAACCTGAAATTTGTGGCTTCCTTTTAAGTTAAATGGTTGACTGCAACACCTTTATTTTAGATTAGTTGGAGAAACATGCAATAAGATTGGCGTAGTTTCAATATCTGTGTGTCTTTTCATGAGTGGCTGTTACTTGTGAAGAATTGATTTTATGTAACCTTTATGTGAGATAATTATTTGTAAATATTTGCCATAATTTTATTGGTTCCTAAAATAAAAGTAATTTTTTAAGTTCAGAAAAAGAATTTGATCTTGTTTGTTTTTACTAGTTTGA